GATCTCCAAAATCCAGGGTCATGTAACCTTAAAAAATTTTTACCCTCTCTTCTCCACTGCCCTTGTTCAGGCCTTATCTCTTCCAGCAGCTGTTCCAAAGGCCTACTCTGTTTTCCTTTCGGAGTGCTCACCTCCACCGAAGCCTCCACCCAGCTGCCAATTCTGCCCCATGCCTGATAATTTGCTCGTGCGTTGACATACATAAAATTTCTAAGACAAAAATTTTTTAATAATGGTAAATGAACCTTGGGAACTGCATACAGATCATACAGATCCATAATAAGAGAAAAGGTCCCAGATTAACACGGAAAACTTTCCATTTAACTAACATTTGCACTGGTAAACTTCATCAAGCAAGACCCTACTTAATCCCACATTACCTTCTACTGAAGAGGTTGTGGTCATTCTCTGGAAATATCTGAATTCATTCCTACAAGTTAGAGAAACAGCGTTACTCGAAACATTATCCCTTGGGCTCGAGCTCTAAGGCACCTGACAAACGGAGCGCTGTGGGTAGGGGTGAGGTGTTTTCTCCAGGGCTGGGACTTTGCCCTGGGCGAGGGCGCCGCAGGGCAAAGACCTCACCGGGCAGCAGAATCCGGGCAGAAATCAGCAACTGGGCCTCCCGCGCAGCAGAAAAGGGGAATCCAGTCGGGCCCACCCTTCCTGCCAGCGCAGACCGCAAGTCTGGCCCCATCCTCTCGCCGGGAGTCGGCCACCCCGACCGTGGGCAGCCTGCGCCCGTTTGGGTCCCATCGCCCCGGCCCGGCAGATACCTGAGCGGTGGCCAGGGCAGGTCCCCGTTCTTGCCGATGCCCATGTTCTGGGACACAGCGACGATGCAGTTTAGCGAACCAACCATGACAGCAGCGGGAGGACCTCCGAGCCCGCTCGTTACAGCAGAACGCGCGGTCAAGTTTGGCGCGAAATTGTGGCCGCCCCGCCCCCCTCGTCCCCATTTGTGCAGGCGAGGCCCCGCCCCCCCGCCCCGGCGCACGCAGGGTCGCGGCGTGCTCGCGCCCGCAGACGCCTGGGAACTGCGGCCGCGGGCTCGCGCTCCTCGCCAGGCCCTGCCGCCGGGCTGCCATCCTTGCCCTGCCATGTCTCGCCGGAAGCCTGCGTCGGGCGGCCTCGCTGCCTCCAGCTCAGCCCCTGCGAGGCAAGCGGTTTTGAGCCGATTCTTCCAGTCTACGGGAAGCCTGAAATCCACCTCCTCCTCCACAGGTGCAGCCGACCAGGTGGACCCTGGCGCTGCAGCGGCTGCAGCGGCCGCAGCGGCCGCAGCGCCCCCAGCGCCCCCAGCTCCCGCCTTCCCGCCCCAGCTGCCGCCGCACATAGTAGGTTCTGTCTGGGACTGGGCAGGGCCATCTAACACATCATTTTCTAACCTTCCCGATATAGGCTACAGAAATTGACAGAAGAAAGAAGAGACCATTGGAAAATGATGGGCCTGTTAAAAAGAAAGTAAAGAAAGTCCAACAAAAGGAAGGAGGAAGTGATCTGGGAATGTCTGGCAACTCTGGTGAGTTGTGGGGGATTCTTTTTTCTCCTCAGTTGTTCTGTTTTCTTCTTATTTGCTGCCTAAGAGCCAAAGAAATGTCTGAGGACCAGGAATGTTTCAAAGTCTCTGGAAAAATTGAAAGAATTCTGCTGCGATTCTGCCCTTCCTCAAAGTAGAGTCCAGACAGAATCTCTGCAGGAGAGATTTGCAGTTCTGCCAAAATGTACTGATTTTGATGATATCAGTCTTCTACACGCAAAGAATGCAGTTTCTTCTGAAGATTCGAAACGTCAAATTAATCAAAAGGTATGTAACTGCTATAGATGAGTATCCAGTTATTTTAAAACTTTATACATCTTTTGGTTGCCAGGACACAACACTTTTTGATCTCAGTCAGTTTGGATCATCAAATACAAGTCATGAAAATTTACAGAAAACTGCTTCCAAATCAGCTAACAAACGGTCCAAAAGCATCTATACGCCGCTAGAATTACAATACATAGAAATGAAGCAGCAGCACAAAGATGCAGTTTTGTGTGTGGAATGTGGATATAAGTATAGATTCTTTGGGGAAGATGCAGAGGTAAGTCGTCTTTTCAGGCACTATTTTATATTATTTATTGATATTTTCTTTTTTCATTTTTTAGATTGCAGCCCGAGAGCTCAATATTTATTGCCATTTAGATCACAACTTTATGACAGCAAGTATACCTACTCACAGACTGTTTGTTCATGTACGCCGCCTGGTGGCAAAAGGATATAAGGTCAGCTTTGGCTTTAACTTGTGGGGAAAGGATTTGATAGCAATATTTCTTATTTTTGTTGAAGGTGGGAGTTGTGAAGCAAACTGAAACTGCAGCATTAAAGGCCATTGGAGACAACAGAAGTTCACTCTTTTCCCGGAAATTGACTGCCCTTTATACAAAATCTACACTTATTGGAGAAGATATCCTTTTTGGACGGGAGTTTTTCTCTTAAGCATATAATTATTTTTCTTTAATTATTATTAAATGTGAATCCCCTAATCAAGCTGGATGATGCTGTAAATGTTGATGAGATAATGACTGATACTTCTACCAGCTATCTTCTGTGCATCTCTGAAAATAAGGAAAATGTTAGGGACAAAAAAAAGGGCAACATTTTTATTGGCATTGTGGTAAGTACTTTGCAGGTGAGGAACAAATGTTATTCTGTAACATTATATTTGTATTTGTTTTTAGGGAGTGCAGCCTGCCACAGGCGAGGTTGTGTTTGATAGTTTCCAGGACTCTGCTTCTCGTTCAGAGCTAGAAACCCGGATGTCAAGCCTGCAGCCAGTAGAGCTGCTGCTTCCTTCGGCCTTGTCCGAGCAAACAGAGGCGCTCATCCACAGAGCCACATCTGTTAGGTAAGTTGGCACATCACTGGAATATAATACCGGTTATCTTTGAAATTTTCCTTTTTTCTTTCAGTGTGCAGGATGACAGAATTCGAGTCGAAAGGATGGATAACATTTATTTTGAATACAGCCATGCTTTCCAGGCAGTTACAGAGTTTTATGCAAAAGATACAGTTGACATCAAAGGTAAATATTTTCCCTGTATGTCCTCAAGTTGATTTATAACAAGTTAATATATTCTGTTTTCTAGGTTCTCAAATTATTTCTGGCATTGTTAACTTAGAGAAGCCTGTGATTTGCTCTTTGGCTGCCATCATAAAATACCTCAAAGAATTCAACTTGGAAAAGATGCTCTCCAAACCTGAGTAAGTGATTCCTCCAAAATTAAAAAAAGGGGATCTAGGCTAATTATATTTGATTCTTTTACAGGAATTTTAAACAGCTATCAAGTAAAATGGAATTTATGACAATTAATGGAACAACATTAAGGAATCTGGAAATCCTACAGAATCAGGTCAGGCAAATACAAGGGCTAGTTGATTATAAGTTAATAAAACTTGTTTTCTGGTCTTTCTTAGACTGATATGAAAACCAAAGGAAGTTTGCTGTGGGTTTTAGACCACACTAAAACTTCATTTGGGAGACGGAAGTTAAAGAAGTGGGTGACCCAGCCACTCCTTAAATTAAGGTAAAAGGAATTCTTTTTGGGGTGTTTAATCTATCTGATTATTGCTATTACTCTTTTCTCACAGGGAAATAAATGCCCGGCTTGATGCTGTATCGGAAGTTCTCCATTCAGAATCTAGTGTGTTTGGTCAGATAGAAAATCATCTACGTAAATTGCCCGACATAGAGAGGGGACTCTGTAGCATTTATCACAAAAAAGTAAGTGTGATAGAAATCTATTAAAGCTGACATGCTATTTCATAAAAAATATTTCTATTTTCAGTGTTCTACCCAAGAGTTCTTCTTGATTGTCAAAACTTTATATCACCTAAAGTCAGAATTTCAAGCAATAATACCTGCTGTTAATTCCCACATTCAGTCAGACTTGCTCCGGACCGTTATTTTAGAAATTCCTGAACTCCTCAGTCCAGTGGAGCATTACTTAAAGATACTCAATGAACAAGCTGCCAAGTAAGTACCAGACCCTGAATTCTTCCTTTTCACGAATATGTATTTGCATGTTTTGATTTTTTAGAGTTGGGGATAAAACTGAATTATTTAAAGACCTTTCTGACTTCCCTTTAATAAAAAAGAGGAAGGATGAAATTCAAGGTGTTATTGACGAGATCCGAATGCATTTGCAAGAAATACGAAAAATACTAAAAAATCCTTCTGCACAATATGTGACAGTATCAGGACAGGAGGTAATGTCAAGCTTACTTTTATTTTCTATTAGTCTAAATCTCTGTTTATTTGTATTTGTTTTAGTTTATGATAGAAATAAAGAACTCTGCTGTATCTTGTATACCAACTGATTGGGTAAAGGTTGGAAGGTAGGTTTAAAATAAATTTTTTTCTTACAATGATTTCCTATTTGTGTTCTTTCCCCTCTTCTAGCACAAAAGCTGTGAGCCGCTTTCACTCTCCTTTTATTGTAGAAAATTACAGACATCTGAATCAGCTCCGGGAGCAGCTAGTCCTTGACTGCAGTGCTGAATGGCTTGATTTTCTAGAGTGAGTTTACAATGAAAAAATATAATCTGACTTCACCTTTTTGTTGTTGCTGCTGCTTCCGTAGGAAATTCAGTGAACATTATCACTCCTTGTGTAAAGCAGTGCATCACCTAGCAACTGTTGACTGCATTTTCTCCCTGGCCAAGGTCGCTAAGCAAGGAGATTACTGCAGGTAAGATATTTTTCATTTTCCTCTTTATCAGTCTAGTAAATTGAAACATATTTCTTTTTTGCAGACCAACTGTACAAGAAGAAAGAAAAATTGTAATAAAAAATGGAAGGCACCCTGTGATTGATGTGTTGCTGGGAGAACAGGATCAATATGTCCCAAATAATACAGATTTATCAGTAAGTACCTTATGCCAAAAAATAAGTCGATGTACAATAAGTGAAATTCCTTTCTAATTTTCAGGAGGACTCAGAGAGAGTAATGATAATTACCGGACCAAACATGGGTGGAAAGAGCTCCTACATAAAACAAGTTGCATTGATTACCATCATGGCTCAGATTGGCTCCTATGTTCCTGCAGAAGAAGCGACAATTGGGATTGTGGATGGCATTTTCACAAGGTAAGTACGTTAATTCAGCTTGCATATATTCTGGAAAATCAAGGTGTTTTCATCTTGCTTGTAGGATGGGTGCTGCAGACAATATATATAAAGGACAGAGTACATTTATGGAAGAACTGACTGACACAGCAGAAATAATCAGAAAAGCAACATCACAGTCCTTGGTTATCTTGGATGAACTAGGAAGAGGGACGAGCACTCATGATGGAATTGCCATTGCCTATGCTACACTTGAGTATTTCATCAGAGATGTAAGTATCCGGTAAACTGTATTTAAAAAGAAGAAATAACATTTATTCTGTCTTATTGCTTTAGGTGAAATCCTTAACCCTGTTTGTCACCCATTATCCGCCAGTTTGTGAACTAGAAAAAAATTACTCACACCAGGTGGGGAATTACCACATGGGATTCTTGGTCAGTGAGGATGAAAGCAAACTGGATCCAGGTATGAAATATTCCTGCAGTTGGTACAAATATCACAGTTTTGATCTCCTTTCTTTATTTCACAGGCGCAGCAGAACAAGTCCCTGATTTTGTCACCTTCCTTTACCAAATAACTAGAGGAATTGCAGCAAGGAGTTATGGATTAAATGTGGCTAAACTAGCAGATGTTCCTGGAGAAATTTTGAAGAAAGCAGCTCACAAGTCAAAAGAGCTGGAAGGATTAATAAATACGAAAAGGTCAGAGTGATTATGCTGCATTTTTTCATTTGTATTAAATAAGTAGTATTTGATTTTTCCCCAGAAAGAGACTCAAGTATTTTGCAAAGTTATGGACGATGCATAATGCACAAGACCTGCAGAAGTGGACAGAGGAGTTCAACATGGAAGAAACACAGACTTCTCTTCTTCATTAAAATGAAGACTACATTTGTGAACAAAAAATGGAGAATTAAAAATACCAACTGTACAAAATAACTCTCCAGTAACAGCCTATCTTTGTGTGACATGTGAGCATAAAATTATGACCATGGTATATTCCTATTGGAAACAGAGAGGTTTTTCTGAAGACAGTCTTTTTCAAGTTTCTGTCTTCCTAACTTTTCTACGTATAAACACTCTTGAATAGACTTCCACTTTGTAATTAGAAAATTTTATGGACAGTAAGTCCAGTAAAGCCTTAAGTGGCAGAATATAATTCCCAAGCTTTTGGAGGGTGATATAAAAATTTACTTGATATTTTTATTTGTTTCAGTTCAGATAATTGGCAACTGGGTGAATCTGGCAGGAATCTATCCATTGAACTAAAATAATTTTATTATGCAACCAGTTTATCCACCAAGAACATAAGAATTTTTTATAAGTAGAAAGAATTGGCCAGGCATGGTGGCTCATGCCTGTAATCCCAGCACTTTGGGAGGCCAAGGTAGGCAGATCACCTGAGGTCAGGAGTTCAAGACCAGCCTGGCCAACATGGCAAAACCCCATCTTTACTAAAAATATAAAGTACATCTCTACTAAAAATACGAAAAAATTAGCTGGGCATGGTGGCGCACACCTGTAGTCCCAGCTACTCCGGAGGCTGAGGCAGGAGAATCTCTTGAACCTGGGAGGCGGAGGTTGCAATGAGCCGAGATCACGTCACTGCACTCCAGCTTGGGCAACAGAGCAAGACTCCATCTCAAAAAAAAAAAAAGAAAAAAGAAAAGAAATAGAATTATCAAGCTTTTAAAAACTAGAGCACAGAAGGAATAAGGTCATGAAATTTAAAAGGTTAAATATTGTCATAGGATTAAGCAGTTTAAAGATTGTTGGATGAAATTATTTGTCATTCATTCAAGTAATAAATATTTAATGAATACTTGCTATAGATGATGGTATGTCCCATTGAATTTTGGTGTT